AATATAATATATGTTTGAGGATTTCTTAAAGTATTTACATTATTGCCTGTGGAGAATTAGTCAAGCACATGCATACATCATAATAGGTTTGTTAATCAATATAATTTAGAGTGAAACCGATAAATATCACGACAATGAAGAATTAATTTGAAATTTTATAATCATTATAGATGTAATAATACTTTATATTTAGCCCAGACTTTAAAAATGCATTTTTAATGGATACATCAAATTGTGAATGTCAAACATAATTTCTCATACACATACTTATATTTAATTGAAGCAGATTTTATTTTTTTAAGAATGTAATAATGAAGTAGTTTCCATAAAATGCAAATCTAAACTTAATTATAAATAATAGGACGACCTAAAAAAAATTGAGCCAAACAAACATTGCAAAAAAGATGTACTACACTGACATGAGACTCCTACCTCATTAGTTATTTTACACACTCAGTATGAATTAGAAATAATAAAATGGCAATTGTGTTAAAAATAATTAAAATATCTAATATGTATTGAGGACTAATGTGTGCCAGGTTGTATGTTAAGGGTTTTATATACATTATACTTCATAAATTATTTTCCCCAATCTAGATTAGTAAACTGGTGTTGTAGACACCAAGTAACTTTGTAAAGGTCATGCATTATGAGTTTCAAAGCTGTAATTAATTTTAGGTCTCACTGGCTACAGAGCTCATTGACTAGATTATTAAATTATATTTTCTGATTTATTACAATTACTTACACAACCAAAGTGACCCTCGCTGCCTTTTAAAACAACCACAGGGTCTTTCTGAAAGTTTGAACTTAAAGTGTTCTTTCATAGATGGTCCAAACTTATATTTATCATTTTCAGTTTTCCTATTTTAGTCATTAAATCAATTACCAATCAATTCTGTAAAATAAAGAGTTAAATCTTTTTCAGTAGTATTTAGTTTATGCATAAGTTAATGTAATGTTTTACAAGGTATAAAATATTTCTTTAAAATTTTAACAATTTTTCTGTTTTCCTCAATCATTCAGAATAAAAAACATTTGCCAAGACCTCATGCCCTTTTAGTAAACGAATGTAAGTCACTAACTTAATGTATTTTAGTATTACCCTCTCTCAGTGCCTCTTTCTCTCCCTGCAGGTTTACTGCCACCTCCAGAGAAGCTCACTGCTGAGGTCCTAGGAATCATTTGCATTGTCCTGATGGCCACTGTGTTAAAAACAATAGTTCTTATTCCTTGTAAGCATATTCTTGAAAGATTATAAGGGAACTAATTTTGTAAGAATCACTTTAATTTTTCTAGGTATTGGAGTACTGGAGCAGAACAATTTTTCCCTGAATAGAAGAATGCAGAAAGGTACATTATGATTGTCAATGTTCTGATGTTAGTGTTTTGCATAGTAATTCATATTTTTATTTAGCACGTCATTGTGGCCATTGTCCTGAGGAGTGGATTACATATTCCAACAGTTGTTATTACATTGGTAAGGAAAGAAGAACTTGGGAAGAAAGAGTTTGCTGGCCTGTGCTTCGAAGAACTCTGATCTGCTTTCTATAGATAATGAGGAAGAAATGGTAAGACGTAAATGTTTCAACACTTTACTAAATGCATTTTTTATTCCTTTGCACACAAATGAAGCTACTGGGGATAAAGGAAGGAGAAATAAGTCAACTAAAATTTGAGCACCTGCTAATAGGTACGTAAGAGGGAAAAAAATGTGACTTGAGATCATGGTATTTATTTCAGAAATCTTCTTTTAGGTATGTGTGGGGACTTCCCAGTTGGCTGTAAGTTGCCATTTGAACTAAACGAAATAGGTAGGATATTCAAATGTTCTTTTTTATCCTATAAAAAACAAATGCCCAGTTTTATTTTATTCAGGAATCCTTTGTGCATTGAAGACTTTAGATTCCTCTCTGCGGTAGACGTGCACTTATAAGTATTTGATGGGGTGGATTCGTGGTCGGAGGTCTCGACACAGCTGGGGTATGTTTTTACCACATAAGTGTGTAGTTTTGGACTCATATAAGCCTGAATTCTTTTTCTCTAGAGATGAGTGAATTTCATAATTATAACTTGGATCTGAAGAAGAGTGATTTTTCAACACGATGGCAAAAGCAAAGATGTCCAGTAGTCAAAAGCAAATGTAGAGAAAATGGTAAGTCCTATGTTCCATTTGTCTACTCTCAGTTTCTCTGATCTGTGTCTTTTTTCTTTGACAGCATCTCCATTTTTTTTCTGCTGCTTCATCGCTGTAGCCATGGGAATCCGTTTCATTATTATGGTAACAATATGGAGTGCTGTATTCCTAAACTGTAAGTGACAACAGAGAAGTAGATTGCAACATCAAACTTTTAATACTTATGGTTATTTTAATAGCATTATTCAACCAAGAAGTTCAAATTCCCTTGACCGGTAAGTGAATTTTTAAAATATTTTAGATCATATGTAGAATTAATAATATATTCTCCTTTTCCAGAAAGTTACTGTGGCCCATGTCCTAAAAACTGGATATGTTACAAAAATAACTGCTACCAATTTTTTGATGAGAGTAAAAACTGGTATGAGAGCCAGGCTTCTTGTATGTCTCAAAATGCCAGCCTTCTGAAAGTATACAGCAAAGAGGACCAGGTTGAGTATTTATTTTAATTTCCCATCCTGTATTTACTTATAGTTTATTTGTGGTTTCAAACAGGATTTACTTAAACTGGTGAAGTCATATCATTGGATGGGACTAGTACACATTCCAACAAATGGATCTTGGCAGTGGGAAGATGGCTCCATTCTCTCACCCAACCTGTAAGTCTCTGACCCAATGAGTCTCTTCTTTTATGTATGTAATTTGTAATTGTCTCTCCTCTAGACTAACAATAATTGAAATGCAGAAGGGAGACTGTGCACTCTATGCCTCGAGCTTTAAAGGCTATATAGAAAACTGTTCAACTCCAAATACGTACATCTGCATGCAAAGGACTGTGTAAAGATGATCAACCATCTCAATAAAAGCCAGGAACAGAGAAGAGATTACACCAGCGGTAACACTGCCAACTGAGACTAAAGGAAACAAACAAAAACAGGACAAAATGACCAAAGACTGTCAGATTTCTTAGACTCCACAGGACCAAACCATAGAACAATTTCACTGCAAACATGCATGATTCTCCAAGACAAAAGAAGAGAGATCCTAAAGGCAATTCAGATATCCCCAAGGCTGCCTCTCCCACCACAAGCCCAGAGTGGATGGGCTGGGGGAGGGGTGCTGTTTTAATTTCTAAAGGTAGGACCAACACCCAGGGGATCAGTGAAGGAAGAGAAGGCCAGCAGATCACTGAGAGTGCAACCCCACCCTCCACAGGAAATTGCCTCATGGGCAGGGCCACAGCAGAGAGACACAGCATGGGCAGTGCCTTCCCTGCCTGTGGGGGTCATGCTGCCACTTTTAATGGGTCCTCCACCCAACGGGGTCAGGGAGGTGGTGCTGCCCCAGTGGGCCATGATTATCTTAAAGGCATTATTCTCCAGCCTTAAGTAAGATCTTAGGACGTTTCCTTTGCTATGATTTGTACTTGCTTGAGTCCCATGACTGTTTCTCTTCCTCTCTTTCTTCCTTTTGGAATAGTAATATCCATCCTATGTTTGTCCCACTATTGTATTTTGGAAGCACATAACTTGTTTGGTTTCACAGGTTCACAGTTAAGAAGGAATTTTGCCTCTGAATAAATAGAATCTTGAGTCTCATGCATATCTTGTTTGATGATATTTAGATAAGATTTT